CTTTTCTTATTTTAACAGAAGAAAATCCATATTTATCAGTTCAATATCCAAAATCCCTAGAAGGCTGAAAAGTACAAACTGAGCATGTGTGTCTCTCACACACCCACACATCACTGGCTGACTAATTTAGTAGTTAAGAGAGAAGAGTAAAAATGCATAGGGAAAGGAGCACATTTTAATGTCTTGGATTTTCCCCTCTTGGAAAAAACTGAAGTCATGCATTTCTCCAACGTTTCTACCTAGTAGTGAAAGTTGGAACTCCAGCGCAATGGGGATGGCCAAGGGTAAACGCCAATATATACTCAGTAATATTTGTTGTTACGGGAAAAAAGAGCGGGAGATACTTGGACCTAAAACCGAAACTCTCCCAGTACCAATCAAGATTCACAGTCCTTTTTCCTCATTAACCTCTGGAAACCACCAAATTAAGGATTCCTGCTCGCCGCTCTATTCCGTTCTTACAAACTGTGCCCTCGGGGTAGTGCAAAAAAGAACGTGCTCTAATTCCAGGGTAATTCCAAGAGATAACTCGCCTTTTGCCATCCCGGTTCTTTTACTGAAACTAAACCAAAAGCCAGCATTATTATCGACCACACCGTGTACCAGGCTCAAAATCGCCAGGAACATGGGGCCGGAAACCTTCCTCCGCCGCGCCAGAGACCACGGTGCCATAACAGACACAGTGAGCGCCCCTCATCTTTAAGAGGCAGGGAAGGAGAGTTACCCTGCACCCCCACGGGCCGCCGGTTCGGTAGGTACAGCCGGGACTACGTCTCCCAGCATGCAGCGCGGCTACGACCCGCGCCGCGGAACCACTGGAACGGTGCATGCCGGGACGAGTAGATTCAGTCTCTGAACGGCCCGGAGTAGTCTTTCCCCTCCTGAATGCCGCCACTCCGCAGTCCAGAGTATTTGAAGATCAAGCTGAAATTGAGAGACTGACGAGAGTGGTCCCTTTTTGTTCCTAACAGATTTCTTGCGACAAGGAAACCGGCAGTCTTCCGCTTCCGGTTGCTCTGTTGCCATAGTAACCGCACCCATAACAGCCGTGGTGGTTATGGCTGGCCTGAGCGGCGCGCAGATCCCCGACGGGGAGTTCACCGCGGTCGTGTACCGCCTCATCCGCAATGCACGCTACGCCGAGGCGGTGCAGCTGCTGGGCGGAGAACTGCAGCGGAGCCCTAGGAGCCGCGCCGGCCTGTCGCTGCTAGGCTACTGCTACTACCGCCTGCAGGAGTTCGCGCTGGCGGCCGAGTGCTATGAGCAGCTGGGCCAGCTGCACCCGGAACTGGAGCAGTACCGCCTGTACCAGGCCCAGGCCCTGTACAAGGCCTGCCTTTATGCGGAGGCCACCCGGGTCGCCTTCCTTCTCCTGGATAACCCCGCCTACCACAGCCGGGTCCTCCGCCTGCAAGCTGCTATCAAGTACAGCGAGGGCGATCTGCCAGGGTCCAGGAGCCTGGTAGAGCAGCTGCCGAGTAGGGAAGGGGGAGAGGAAAGTGGGGGCGAGAATGAGACCGATGGCCAGATCAACCTGGGTTGTTTGCTCTACAAGGAGGGACAGTATGAAGCTGCATGCTCCAAGTTTTTTGCCGCCCTGCAGGCCTCGGGCTACCAGCCTGACCTTTCCTACAACCTGGCTTTGGCCTATTACAGCAGCCGACAGTATGCTTCAGCACTGAAGCATATCGCTGAGATTATTGAGCGTGGCATCCGCCAGCACCCTGAGCTAGGTGTGGGCATGACCACTGAGGGCATTGATGTTCGCAGTGTTGGCAACACCTTAGTCCTCCATCAGACTGCTCTGGTGGAAGCCTTCAACCTTAAGGCAGCTATAGAATACCAACTGAGAAACTATGAGGCAGCTCAAGAAGCCCTCACTGACATGCCACCCAGGGCAGAGGAAGAGTTGGACCCTGTGACCCTACACAACCAGGCACTAATGAACATGGATGCCAGGCCTACAGAAGGGTTTGAAAAGCTACAGTTTTTGCTCCAACAGAATCCCTTTCCTCCAGAGACTTTTGGCAACCTGTTGCTGCTCTACTGTAAATATGAGTATTTTGACCTGGCAGCAGATGTCCTGGCAGAAAATGCCCATTTGATTTATAAGTTCCTCACACCCTATCTCTATGACTTCTTGGACGCTGTGATCACTTGCCAGACAGCTCCTGAAGAGGCTTTCATTAAGCTTGATGGGCTAGCAGGGATGCTGACTGAGGTCCTCCGGAAACTTACCATACAAGTACAGGAAGCAAGACACAATAGAGATGATGAAGCTATCAAAAAGGCAGTGAATGAATATGATGAAACCATGGAGAAATACATTCCTGTGTTGATGGCTCAGGCAAAAATCTACTGGAATCTTGAAAATTATCCAATGGTGGAAAAGATCTTCCGCAAATCTGTGGAATTCTGTAACGACCATGATGTGTGGAAGTTGAATGTGGCTCATGTTCTGTTCATGCAGGAAAACAAATACAAAGAAGCCATTGGTTTCTATGAACCCATAGTCAAGAAGCATTATGATAACATCCTGAATGTCAGTGCTATTGTACTGGCTAATCTCTGTGTTTCCTATATTATGACAAGTCAAAATGAAGAAGCAGAGGAGTTGATGAGGAAGATTGAAAAGGAGGAAGAGCAGCTCTCTTATGATGACCCAGATAAGAAAATGTACCATCTCTGCATTGTGAATTTGGTGATAGGAACTCTTTATTGTGCCAAAGGAAATTATGACTTTGGTATTTCTCGAGTTATCAAAAGCTTGGAACCTTACAACAAAAAGCTGGGAACAGACACCTGGTATTATGCCAAAAGATGCTTCCTGTCCTTGTTAGAAAACATGTCAAAACACACAATCATGCTTCGTGATAGTGTTATTCAAGAATGTGTCCAGTTTCTAGAACACTGTGAACTTCATGGCAGAAACATACCTGCTGTTATTGAACAACCCCTGGAAGAAGAAAGAATGCATGTTGGAAAGAATACAGTCACATATGAGTCTAGGCAGTTAAAAGCTTTGATTTATGAGATTATAGGATGGAATATATAGTAATAGCTGATAGTGGCATTTATCAAATGGCTTTGTTATGTAAATTTGCATCGCTTTATTTACCCTTTGGCATCTTTATATTTGTTACATGTTGAACTTTGTACACTTATGCATTATAAAAAAAAAAGTAGCTAAAACTTTTGCTGTTAAATTTCCCAGAAAGTGACATATTCTAAGAACTTTTACCCCAGGAGTTATGAAAAATTCCAAACTTATGAGGAATGTTTATATCAGAAGTTGTAATACGTTTGTTTCCTTTCCTCTGTTATCTTTTGTGCTTTGACGTATCTTGAGGGGTCTTTGCACAAGGATTACATCATTCAGGGACCAAGCACTATCTCAGTAATAGTTAAGAGTAGTCTTTAAATAATCATTTCAGGGATTGTGTGAGAGTAGTCTCACAATTTACACTCATTAATTTGTAATGCATACTTTTTATATAGACTTTAGGATATTTTGGCAGTGTTTATTCATATGGATATAATTCTTTACCTAACCAAAATTCCTTAGGTTATAAGTGGTTTTAACGTGCAAAAGTCAGTAAAAAATTTTGTTGCCTTAACAAAATTATGGTGCTATAATGTAGAGACAATGAACGATTATCAAAGAACAAATTTCCCTGGTTTTCTTTTGTTCCCTTTAATAATTTAAATATATGAACAAGATACACTGTTACTATTTTCCATGATAACTTTTTAAATATCTCTGTGAGAAATAACAGAGCTATCCTGAGAACTCAGGGGTTTGTTTAAGAGACACAGGTTTTGTTATGTTTGTTGCCCAGGCTAGTATCCAGCTCCTAGGCTTAAGCATACTCCCACTTCAGCTTCCCAAGTAGCTGGGACTACTGGCACAAATCACTGGGTCCAGTTCTCAGTTCTTAATTCCTACCTTTGTGTTTGCAATTTAGGATATGCTGGCTGTACAGTGTTTCCATGTTGTAGCCTCTTGAATAAGGAAAAATCTCAGCCACCAGGTCTGACCAAAAAGGTCAATTCTAAGTTGTAATGTTCATTTCATGTCCGCAACTCCCAAGAGTTATTTGGAGTTCCCACTGGGAACCACATGCATTCTGATCAGGCATTTTATTTTCTGAACCTTACAAGAGCCTTACTATTTGATTTCCCACTCCTCACTCCTCTCTTCCCACAAAAAGTAACTGTCAATCCTAACTTGACCTGGCTTAGAAAAATCAAGTGTATTAGACTGAATCATATGCAGTTGTTGATTTTGACAGTTTTTGATGTACAAAACTAGCAGTTTCTCATAGCTCAACCTAGTAGCTTTCTTCTGAATGATAGGGAACCTCTGCCATAATGAGATGATTTTTTCCTTCAAGGAAAAGGAACCACTTAGCCACATAAGTACTGATAAGAAACATGCTCAGCATAATTCCTCTGTAGCATGACCTCCTGAGTGCTCAAATTGTATTATACCAGGAAATTTGGCTTATTGTGAAGTTCAATGGTTTTGAATTTATGGCATTTTAAATCTTAATTATCTGAGCTGCTATCATTTACCACTGATGCTTTAGTCTCACATGTGGAGGACAAGCAATGTTTAGTGACCTCTTCACTGCATCCCATAGCACATTCAATGTCTGGGAAATGTTCTTTGTTTGACAACTTCTGTACTAAAAGTGTTGCTGCAGTAGCTTTGTGCCCCTGTCAGTCTTGGTAGCCCCTTAAGATTTGGAAAGTAAATGAACTGAAATCTTGTTTTCAATGGCCATATTAAAATTCTTTTTTTTTTTCCTGTTTCTTCTAAACCACACTATTTTCTTTAGGGGGAAAAAAAAGC